TTCTTCTGGGGGTGAGAGAGTGATCAGAAAATAGTAGGCAGAGGGGAATTTCCGAGCTGGAGATTTTGGCTCTTGGGGATAGTGTGATTTCAGTGAAAACTAGTTTTAAGATGAATTGTCAAAACTGAGGACTGAGATAAAATAAAGAAGGTTATTGGAGGAAGTAAATAAAGTGTACAGTCCTGAAAGATATAAGTAAGGGATGGAGAGGAGAGGAAGAGAATTGAAGTCATTGAGGGTAGAAGGAAAAGTGATGCCTACTGTACAATGGTTAAGAGTTACCAGCGTTGAAAACGTCCCAAACACCCTATCTTACATTAAGACAAGATAATAAATATGAAAATACTTTACAAATTGTTAATCACTCTCCAGAAAAAAAAAAGGTGATCTACAGATTATTCATTCACTAAAATACGTACTAGCCAGCTGAGAACAAAAGTTCAATCTTCTTTAAGCTTCATATGTTTAGCTTAATTTGGCGCGAAATCTGATTATTTTATCCAGTATGTCAACATAGAAAAATTTAATTTACAATTTAAACACATTATTTCTCTCTCATGCAAGTATTGAAATTAAAGTTTCTAAAATCAAAAAGGCTTCTAAAGGACACTGCTATATGGAATATTAATGTGGCATATTAACTGGAAGTGGTAATTCCTGAATGACGCCAAAGGCAATTCTCGCCTTTATACTTTCTCCCAGTCAACATACATTATTTTCTTGTTTTTCCTTTTCTATCCTTCCTTTTGCCACAAACAACAAACCAAACAAAAAAGCAAAACAAAACAAAAACCCTTCCTCCTACCAGCAGAGAGCGCTAGCGCCATGCGCGGCATAAGCGCCAAAATGCTCGGGTCTTCTGTGGGTTCTAACCGCCGAGAGCCAAGCACCCTGAGGTTGTCCCAGCTGGGGATCCGTAGTTGACTTGACGTCGCTGAGCAACGGAAGAGTGGGCAGCATTTGCTCTGAACGCTCGTGCGCGCTACCGCCCAGACGGAAGCGGAAGTGCCGGTGGAGCGCGAGTAGGAAGTGGTGAGTTCGGAGTAGAGATGGCCGCGCTTGCACCGCTGCCCCCGCTCCCCGCACAGTTCAAGAGCATACAGCATCATCTGAGGACGGCTCAGGAGCATGACAAGCGAGACCCTGTGGTGGCTTATTACTGTGAGTCTTTCCGAGTGGCCGCGCCCTTTCTTAATTGTTCAAATTATCTTACTTTTCTTTCTAGGTCGTTTATACGCAATGCAGACTGGAATGAAGATCGATAGTAAAACTCCTGAATGTCGCAAATTTTTATCAAAGTTAATGGATCAGTTAGAAGCTGTAAGTTAACCACTGATCATTTATTTTCTGGTAATCATAAGCTATGTATCTGATTTTATTTTAGCTAAAGAAGCAGTTGGGTGATAATGAAGCTATTACTCAAGAAATAGTGGGCTGTGCCCATTTGGAGAATTATGCTTTGAAAATGTTTTTGTATGCAGACAATGAAGATCGTGCTGGACGATTTCACAAGTAAGTAAAGAGAAAAATAAAAATTATTTTATTTTAAACTAGACCGCTCTCTTTTCTCTTCCAGAAACATGATCAAGTCCTTCTATACTGCAAGTCTTTTGATAGATGTCATAACAGTATTTGGAGAACTCACTGATGAAGTGAGTGTACATTCTTTATTGTCTTATTAGCTTCCAATGTTGATATAAAAATGCTCTCTTTTAGAATGTGAAACACAGGAAGTATGCCAGATGGAAGGCAACATACATCCATAATTGTTTAAAGAATGGGGAGACTCCTCAAGCAGGCCCTGTTGGAATTGAAGAAGATAATGGTATGTATTTATTTATTCTGAGTAAAAGGACTTACTGTAACATTGTGTATATGTGATCTGATAGATATTGAAGAAAATGAAGATGCTGGAGCAGCCTCTCTGCCCACTCAGCCAACTCAGCCATCATCATCTTCAACTTATGACCCAAGCAACATGCCATCAGGCAACTATACTGGAATACAGATTCCTCCGGGTGCACACGCTCCAGCTAATACACCAGCAGAAGTGCCTCACAGCACAGGTGGGAAACTGTAACTGAATGATTTATTTAATTCTATGCCCATTTTTGCTTTTCTGATTTGCAGGTGTAGCAAGTAATACTATCCAACCTACTCCACAGACTATACCTGCCATTGATCCCGCACTTTTCAATACAATTTCCCAGGGTAAGTCAGCTGACTATTTTGTGAGATACATTTATAAATATCCCAATTGTTCTTTTTCTTCTAGGGGATGTTCGTCTAACCCCAGAAGACTTTGCTAGAGCTCAGAAGTACTGCAAATATGCTGGCAGTGCTTTGCAGTATGAAGATGTAAGCACTGCTGTCCAGAATCTACAAAAGGCTCTCAAGTTACTGACGACAGGCAGAGAATGAAGCCTTTGTATGACAGACCCATGTATTTTTGGCATGAGGAACTAACAGTCCATTACTCTATCTTCAGCCTATCAGGATCACAGTTTTAAGGAAGACTTGGTTTTGTTGAATATGACAATGAAATCTGTGTGTATCAGATTTTTATTGAAGCATTCATCAGCAGCCTCAACCAGTTTTCATTGTCCATTTACTAGATTCAATCGTCTCTGAGTATATAGGGCTGATGTTAGCAAGACCCTAAAAATGTCCATTGAACCCTGCTTCAAAAAATGAAAACACACCTCTATAAAATGTGTACTGGGAATAAGCTTTGTATTTACATACATTAGGGGAATTTTTTAAAATCTGTAATGTTTGGACAAACAGATGATATTACTTTGCTATAAAATTATAAATGTAACTTTTAATAAAGATAGCCAGAATATTCTAAATTAGAAATTACGTTTTTGTTTCCCTCAAGACATAAAACAAATATAAACATTCTAAACTGCTGGATGAATCTGAAAAGACATTAAGTTCAAATTTTAATTTATTCTCATATTAAATATAACTCCATTAAAAGTTTAAAATTTCATGGGAGAAAATATAATAAGGTAAAGAGGTAGAATCACTTTCAGACTTAAGAATAATGTTGATTTCCCAAGTGCTTTACCTTATCTGTTAAAGCGTAAGATGAATTGGTATTTGCTTCATAGGCAGTTTGACTGCATGTATTAGAGAATGAAAAGAAGATATTTGTAGTAATGCCTGGAAACTTGGTGCTTTAAATTAAGGTACTCCTCTGCTGCTGTAGAATGGATTCCACACAGTGGATAGCTATGGGTGATTCAGAATATTATGTTTAGATTCCCATTTGTTAAGTTTATAAGTTTTGTGGGGAATTATGAACTTACTGTGTACTACCTGCATTTGTGCTGTGTGAAAAATAAATACAAGGATTCGTTTAGCTAATTCAACTTACTACAAAGACAAATGTCTGTTTTTATTTGCCTGCTAGGATTGTCTTTTTTAAAAGTCATTTTTATTTATAGGAATATGGGTGTTTCTATAGGAAGAAACAGGTTTTTTGTTTTTTGTTTTTTAAGATAAATTTGACAAAGTTAACTGAAATTTATCTGGTCCATTTTATTCATGCTACTAAGATGGGAATCTTTAAACACAAGGGTCAGCAAGCTTTGGCCCATGGATTGGCCACCTGTTACGTAAATAAAGTTTCTTTGAAACAAGCCTACACTCATTCATTTATGTTTTGTCTGTGGTTGCTTTCCACAACTGCAGAGTTGTATGGCTTGCAAGTCTAAAAACATTTACTATTTGGCCCTCTAAGAAAAAGTTAAGACACCTAGTCTAATGGCCTTTTGGGAAAAAACAAATCACTAACTCATAATCATTTATATCCATTATTTTCTGCATAAATGTAATGCTATTGTACAGGGTTTGGTAGAATAAATATTCAGACTGACTAAACTGTTCTAAATCCTCACAAAAAAGTCCCCAAACAACATGCCTCCTAAAAAACATTTTCCTATCTTTTACAAGAGGTATGAACATTTGTAGGGTTCCACATTTGCATCTAGAAATCCAATGCTCTTTAGAATGTTATTACGAATAGAAAGATGGCCAGGATGACCTTTAGTGTTACATGATGTTCAGCAAATTTTAATTCAAACCTTGATATGCCTGGACACTGAAAAGTAAACGCATCACCTCCTATTTTATACCCTACCTTCTGGTTCCCAATTGGGAGAGCACATAGAGGGAAGGAGACAATATAGAAACTACGGAGTCCGCTGGTAGTGGGCTGCATGGTGTGACAGAGCCCTTCTCTGTAAAATGGAAATGACACCACTAGCCATCTCAATAGTTACAAGAATTAAAAGAGATACAGTACCTGAAGTGCTTAGCGCATGGTAGCATTTCATAAATGTTTAGTGTCAATACTAATGCTCTAATAATGTAAATTGTTAATAATTTATTTCCCTAATATCAGGAAATCCCAGTTGTCTATGTGGCCCAGTGCTTAAAAACGCCTTCTTGCATGAGGGGATTGAACTATACAATGTTTGTTAACTTTGTATTTGTATTTTTTCCTATAAAATCTTAAAATAAAATTAGGAGATGTGTTCTGATGTAACAGTAGGATTAGCAATTTTCATTTATTCCTTCCATATATATTTACTGAATGGCTACTATATGCCTGGTATTGTTCTTTGAAAGCAGAAACAGCAGGAAAAAAAGTCCCTCCCTCATAGAGTTTACATTCTAAAAGGGAGGAAATAGATAATAAAATATACATTACATTTAATCAGTGGCTCTCCGAGTGTGATTAGAAATACAAATTTTGGGCCCCACCTGTCCTACCCAATCAGAAACTCTAGGGATGGGTCCCAGCCTTCTGAGTTTTAAGAGACACTTAAGGTGGTCCCTAAAGTTCGAGTGGTTTAGCTCTACCCAAATCAGAAATATTGCAAGTCTGAGAAAAGAGATTCTCCTCAAACCGGTTCTCAAAGGTGTCTCTGGACGACCGGCATCAGCATCACCTGCGAACTTGCTAGAAAGTTCTGGGGACCACACTATGGGAACTTCTGTATTAAATAGTGATAAATGCTATGGAGGAAACATTGAGGACAGGATAGGAGATGCTTAGGTGTGTACAGACATATGCATATTTCAATAGAATAGCCAGGATAGACCTCCCTGAGGTAACATTTGAGCAAAGAAGGAAAAGAGTAACTAGTATGCAGATACATACATGGAGGAAGAGCATTCCCAACAGGTAGACAGAAATCAGGTCAGAGGGTAAAAGCAGGAGAAAGGCTGGTGAGGGAGCTAAAAGCTTAGGATCATAAAGCTTTTTTGTAAGACACTTGACTGGGAGCTATATGGAAAGGTTTTCAGAAGAAACGTAGCCTGATGTGACTTAACTTTTGAAATAATCATATTGGCTCCTATGTTGAGAATAGACCGTAAGGTGGGTGGTAAGTAAGGGAGGAAGCTGGGAGACCAGTTAAAAAGAGTATTAACAATAGGCCGGGGGCGGTGGTTCGCACCTGCAATCCCAGCACTTTGGGAGCCAAGGCAGGCGGATCATCTGAGGTCAGGAGTATATATTTATTAATATATAAATATGTATTTATATATAAATCATAAATATATTAATAAATATATAATATATATATTAGCCTGGCATGGTGGCACATACCTCTAATCTCAGCTACTGAAGAGGCTGAGGCAGGAGAATCGCTTGAACCCAGGAGGCGGAGGTTGCAGTGAGCCGAGATCGTGCCACTGCACTCCAGCCTGGGCGACAGAGCGAGACTCCTTCTCAAAAAAAAAAAAAGTATTACAATAATCAAGGTGAGATATTATGATGTCTTAGTCCAGGAGTAGCCTTGGAGGTAATAAAACGGGATTGGTTTCTGGCGGCTTTTTTTTAGGTAGAGCCACAGGATTTCTGTAAACTGGATGTGAGGTACGAACATAAGAGAAGGAGTAAAGGTTGACTCCAGATTTTTCACCTGAATGCCTGAAAGGAATGAGTAATCATGTACTGCAGTAGGGAAAGTTGCCGAATTCCTCTCTCACTTAGACTGAAGTACAATGTTTCCAAGTTTTTGTGACCAGCCCAAGTGAAACTGATAACGGTGTTTTGTCAATGCGGCAGAGGGAGAAGAAGAAATAAGGTTCTGCTGACAATGATTGCCACAGATATCTCACCAAATCACTGCTGAACTGGAGCTGCAAGCCAAGAATAGTTCCCATGGTTAGCATGGCCTAGGAAGTTTACTGACATCAGGACTACACCAAGAAAAAGACTCCAGTTATGGGTCTTGAAAATTAATATCCTCAGATGTTTTTAGAATTTATATATGACTTGTAATTCTAGAAATTTGAGAATTCTATGTATGCATTGAAAGATTATATACTGTCTTTTCTAAAGAAACACCCTAATAGCAGCATTGTACAAATATTTTCAACTCTAAAAGAATAATAGCTAATGGAGTTGATGGGTTTTGGTTTTCATATGAGAAGTATCCTTCCCTGGTTGGTTGTAATCTTTGAAGTCTATGTGGAATTCTAAGACTGCAGGCTTGTTCATTGGAGTACACTTAAGTAGGACAAATTCTAAGTAAGCAACACTTCAATAATAATCATAATAGCTAACATTTCAATGTTTACTAAATGTCAGATACTATTCTAAGTATTTTGCATATATTAATTCATTTAATCTTCACAGTGGTCCTGAGAGGTAGGCTTTATTTCTGTTTTAAGATGAGGAAAGGGAGCCACAGAGTAACAAATTTGCCTAAGGTAACACAGCTAATATTTATTTCTAAGCTCAGACTGCCTGTTTCAGATCATAAGAAGTATCATCCATGTCAGTAAGTCACCTGTTACATTGTAAGTACAATGAGATGTTATGAGTTCCACATTATCAAGGTCATTGGACAGTTCCTTTTATTAGTGAGGTGTTAGCACCTAAATTTTTCTATTATCTGGGCCATATGTTCCAATTGACAGTGCTAGGCAGTGAACACAGGGTATGAACTTGAAAATCTGATTGCACCCTCAATATCTGGAATATACACTGATCTATGACCTGAAATTGTATGGACTGCAGCAATCCAAGGGGACACTAAGCAGGGTTTGAGTAATGCTACAATGGATTTATAGGTCATTTTGGAGAAGGTGTTCCACATCATTAGGGAGTCTGGGTTTCCCAGATGTGCCTGTTTTATCCTTTTTATTTTAAATAACATCACTGTCTTTCCTAACTAAAAATTCTTCATCTTCAGGAAATAAGATTGAGATACGGACTGAAAATATAAAATTAGCAATAATGTTTATTATTAGATACTTCCTCAATTAAATTTCTCCCTGAAAGTCTTAGGCAAAAGCCCCTGTCTCTTACTTCATATATCAAGTTTGGAGGGAAAGACATAATTGCATAGCAGTATTCCATGAATATAACTTAATGGGGAACTGGCTTCAGAGTTCAGCAATATTGGGAAGTCTTGTCAAATATTAAGTCATTCATATGTTCAAAAATATTAATATGTATTGAGCATCTACCATCAAATATTTAATATGATAATGCCATACTGGATATTATATACGAGTTACAATAATTCTTCCTAAAGTCAGGGAAAGCTTCACAGATAAGGTTGAGCTGAAGGTTTGGCAGGCAGGGAAGCAAGGAGAAGTTAGCAGAGAGAAAAGCACAAGCAACACCATGGAGGAACAAATGTGGGCAATTCAGGTAACTCGAGTAATTTAGTGTTACTATGCATATGGCCTATGGAGGCCAGGAGTGTAAATGTATTATGGCTGGGGCGGGGGGCTAGGGAATGTGTTATGACTAAATTGTATCCCTTCAGAATTCATATTTTGAAGCACTGATCTCCAGTGTGTCTGTGTTCAGAGGCAGGTCCCATAGGGAGGCAATTAAGGTTACATGAGATCATAAAGGTGAGGCCCTAATCCTATAGGTCTGCTGTCATTACAAGAAGAGGAAGAGCCACCGGAGCTGGCTCATTCTGCACGTGTACAGAGAAGAGGCCATGTGAGGACACGCAGAGGCTCGAATATGCTCTCAACCCTATCAGTTGCCTGCTTTAATTCATCCCATGGAATTGTTTTGTCTTTTCGACCCCTCGGCTATGTTATTTGTATTGTGATATAGGGGATATTCGGAGTCCTCTGAGACGGGACAAGGACACTGGACGGTCTATTGTGCCATGCTTATATATTTTCTGTATACAATGCTTTCTGTATAAAACCAGTAATACCTGAGAAACAACAGTAACTTGACAAAATTACTATTGATCACTTAACTTTATGTATCACGTAAGTTAAACTTTATTTATTTACATGTGTCTCCCTCATTAGATGCTAAGTTCCTTGATATTTTATACATTTGTGAATTCCTGGTAATTCACATGAAGCTTGATGCATTGTAAGTATTCTGACCTGGTGAAATAAATATACGAATGGGCAAAAAAATATATACTAAAATGATCAAATAAAGGTTGTGTTCAGAAACCTCTGTTCTATTATATCATAGTGATTTAAGA